GGAGTTAGGAGCTCCGCCCCGAGGTCCCCGCCCATTCCCCGCTGGGGTCCTCCCGGCCGGGCTGCCTCTGGCTGGGTTAGGGCGGCCTGTAGAGCGGCCTCACCCCACAGGGAGCCTCACGGGGGCGGGCCGCCGCCAGGCCAGCCCGGAAAAAAACCGCCTTCCAACGGAAGCGGCCCTGAGCCCCGCTCGCCATTTCAGCGCTCTGTCCCACAGGGACCGTCCGGCCCGGGTCCGGCCCACTGGTTGGGGTCCACGGACTCACCTCACTTTGCAACTAAGGTCAAAAATAAGCATTCCCTGGGGCACGGGCGGCCAGGCTATTAACACCCTTCCGCCATGACCCAATTCGGAAGTGCCAAATGCAACTTCCGGGCAGGAGAGGGAATTTCGGAGCCCTAAACTGTTGTCCATCTCCGTAAGTGACCAGACGTCTCAGTAAAATAAGGGCCAGGAAACTGGACGTGTAATCCGGAGTATGAATTAACTTGTCTAACATGGGATGTGTGGTCACCCACGGTACCTCTTTGGGCTTACTTACAGATGCATCCCTTCCCAGACGGCTCAGCTGTTGCCCCGGGTAACGGTGAGACTGGCGAAGGAAAAAAATCTACGTCACCCTGGAAACAGGAAGCCAGGAATCTCCTTTTGCCATTATCAGTTATGGCCGCCTTAGCTTCAACAGTAACTTCCGATCGGGGAGTTGTCACTCTACCCTGCTGGAGGCTTACTCTGTAGCCCGGCTAGCCAGAGGCGCCCAGTGGGCGGGAGACGGCGTAGAGGAACTGAGGAAAGGACAAGGGCGGAGAGAGAGAAGCTGGCGGCACTGCCCGTCTCTGATTGGGCAGCTTCTCTTGCCCCGGTTCCGCCCATTTTTCTTGCCTAGCGAGTGACGGGCCCACGGCAGAGGGGTGGGGCGGGGAGGCTGGAGCGAGAGTAGTGGCGGGGCGGGCGGGGCGGGGCGAGTGGGGGAGGGGCGGGCGGGGGGCGGCGGTTGGGCAGCGTCGCTTCTTAGGAGGAGGAGGAAGAGGAGGAAGGAGGGCGAGCGAGGAGGATGGCGGAGTCGGGGCTCCTGACGGTAACTCGGGGCCGATGAGGCGGAGGGTGTCTGTGAAATGTCTACGTTCCCATGTTCATTGCAGCATTGTTTACAATAACCAAGATATGAAATCAACCTATGTCTTCATTGATGGAAGAATACACACAGAAAATGTGACGTTCAGCCTTCAAATCTAGGAAATCCTGATATTGGTGACATGATCTGATCTTGGCCCACTGCAACCTCTGCCTCCCAGGTTCAAGCGATCCTCCCACCTCAGCCTCCCAGGTAACTAGGATTATAGCCATGTCTGGCCAATTAGTAATTTAATACTGTCTATATTATATTTCAGGAACTCTAATGAATCATTGATTGACCAGCACTATTTTACCAGTTGGAATGAATGATCAGAAATGGGCATAGTGCTTTTAGATCCAACATGTAACAGATGGATGTTACTCCATGCTGATTACTTCTTCAAGCCAGTACTTTTTTGATTGTGTAGGATCTTTGTCTCTTCATCTTTGAATTCAATTACTGGAAAATAAAAGGAGTTCATGTAGTTTTTGTCCAGGCTTGAGTCACCATGAGTAGTAGTTTAGGAAAAGAAAAAGACTCTAAAGAAAAAGATCCCAAAGTACCATCAGCCAAGGAAAGAGAAAAGGAGGCAAAAGCCTCTGGAGGTTTTGGGAAAGAGAGCAAAGAAAAAGAACCTAAGACCAAAGGGAAAGATGCCAAAGATGGAAAGAAGGACTCCAGTGCTGCCCAACCAGGGGTGGCATTTTCAGTTGACAATACGATCAAACGGCCAAACCCAGCACCTGGGACTAGAAAAAAATCCAGCAATGCAGAGGTGATTAAAGAGCTCAACAAATGCCGGGAAGAGAATTCAATGCGTTTGGACTTATCCAAGAGATCTATACACATATTGCCATCATCAATCAAAGAGTTGACTCAATTAACAGAACTTTATTTATACAGTAACAAATTGCAGTCCCTCCCAGCAGAGGTGGGATGTTTAGTAAATCTCATGACACTGGCTCTAAGTGAAAATTCACTTACCAGTTTGCCTGACTCTCTTGATAACTTGAAGAAGCTGCGGATGCTTGATTTACGGCATAATAAACTGAGAGAAATTCCTTCAGTGGTGTATAGGCTGGATTCTCTCACCACTCTTTACCTTCGCTTTAATCGTATAACTACTGTGGAAAAGGACATCAAAAACTTGTCAAAACTCAGCATGCTTAGCATTCGAGAGAACAAAATTAAACAACTACCTGCTGAAATTGGTAAGAGGCCTTGGATTATTATTATTTGTAGTCTTATTGAATTTTTATGTTGGTCAATTTACAGGTGAATTATGTAACCTCATTACGCTGGATGTAGCTCACAATCAACTTGAACACCTTCCAAAGGAGATTGGAAACTGTACACAGATAACCAACCTTGACTTGCAGCACAATGAACTGCTAGACCTCCCAGATACTATAGGTATGAGAGGAGAAAGGAGATATTGATAGCTGAAATAAATTTCTTTTTTTGTGTGTGTTTACAGGAAACCTGTCCAGTTTAAGTCGTCTTGGTCTGAGATATAACAGACTGTCAGCAATACCCAGATCATTAGCAAAATGCAGTGCACTTGAAGAATTAAATTTAGAGAACAATAACATTTCTACTTTACCAGAGGTAAGAAGTGGATTAGAGAAAACAAGATTTGATAATTCTTATGTTTATTTCATTTTTTTTACAGAGTCTTTTATCAAGTCTTGTGAAACTGAATAGTTTGACCTTAGCTAGAAATTGCTTCCAGTTGTATCCAGTGGGTGGTCCATCTCAGTTTTCTACCATCTATTCCCTCAACATGGAACACAATCGAATCAACAAAATTCCATTTGGAATTTTCTCCAGAGCAAAAGTATTAAGTAAGCTGAATATGAAGGTAAGCATATATTTGTTTACTAGGGAAAGGAACTACCTTGGATGCTTCTTTTTGTCTTTGCCAGGACAATCAGTTAACATCACTTCCCTTGGATTTTGGAACTTGGACCAGTATGGTAGAATTGAATTTAGCCACTAATCAGCTCACAAAGATCCCTGAGGATGTGTCTGGTCTCGTTTCTCTTGAGGTTAGTATAAATGAGCAATTAGAGAACTTCAGTTTCCTAAACATTATCAATAATTTCTCATTAGGTTCTTATCTTATCAAACAATCTTCTAAAGAAGCTTCCCCATGGTCTTGGAAACCTTAGGAAGTTAAGAGAGTTGGATCTAGAAGAGAACAAATTGGAATCCTTGCCAAATGAAATTGCATATCTTAAGGATTTACAGGTAAACATTATGCTGATTTTGTAGTTTTATAATGTAACTCTCTTTTATTTTGTAAATCTTTTAGAAATTAGTCTTGACAAACAACCAGTTGACCACTCTTCCCAGAGGCATTGGTCACCTTACTAATCTCACACATCTGGGCCTTGGAGAGAACCTACTTACTCACCTTCCTGAAGAAATTGGTATGAACCCTGTGAATGCTTGACTCTGTACTTTTAAAAAAAAATTGATTTTTTTTTTAAACAGGTACACTGGAGAACCTAGAAGAACTGTATTTGAATGACAACCCCAACCTGCATAGCCTTCCCTTTGAGCTGGCACTCTGCAGCAAGCTTTCAATCATGAGTATTGAGAACTGTCCACTCAGTCACCTTCCACCTCAGATTGTTGCTGGGGGGCCTTCTTTCATCATTCAGTTCTTAAAGATGCAGGGTCCATATCGTGCCATGGTCTGATATAAATCTGCTGGTCCCACACACTGTTCAAAAATAGACTGCCATTAATGTTTCTTATCTATATCTGTATCTATTTATGTAGATATTGGTATATGGCAGATTTATAAAAATTGCATTATGTGTTTCTGCTAATAGAGGAATCATAGCCATTTAGAATTTTTTTTAAATTCTGTACAAAAGGCTTATATAAGTTTTCTTTGCTGAATTTGATGGATGTTTTTCTGTTGTGTAATCTGATATGCCAGTTTGCTTAAAACATTTGCCAACACATTATGAAGTTATTAAATTTAAGGGACAGAGGTAGTATAGTTAGATATACTTTCTCTTAGGAAAAATAATGGGCAAAAATTTTTGTTGCAACTTTTCATATATATTTTCCCCTTACCAATTGTTTTATCCTTATAGTATTGTAGGCCCTGAAAGTAGAATTTTTCTTTAACTTATTTTGAGATTTGAGATTTAAATTTTATGTATTGTTTACAGTCAGAGTAAATCACTGGATTTCTTTTGTTTGTTTTGATTTGCTCTGTTTTATTCAGTCAAATCTAGAGTTTGAATCCTCTGCTAAAGAATTTGCATCCACTGGTGTAAACAGTGAAAGGTATTTGCTTGTTGAAAAAAAAAACTGGCAAAGTGAAAAGATACAGTCAAAAATCTAGAATTTCTTTAATTTTGCTTCTCTGACGAGTTGTGAAGCAAAATACCTGAAGTGAGTCTTTGGGTAGGGGAAGGGTATTGAGACCTTTTCTAGTATGAATATTTTTTAAGTTTGGGGGAAGAGAAACTTGCAGTGAAAAGGAGTTTTTTCATTCCTGAAAGTTGCAGATCCACAAAACTAACAGGATAATTGGGCAAATAAATTACATATAAACACACACAATCTATATATGTATATACAATGCTATATAGATATGTATTTATTATATCATAAACTACAGTAGGTAACTTTAAGGATTTCTTCCTATCCTTGTACAATGACATGAATGTCTTTCTTTGAAAACTGCAATGTATGTATGTTTCAAGGTTATTTAACAGTGTACTATGGTTTTATATCTTGACTTGCCTTGTACATCTTTCAATTCTGGAATATCTGTGTCTAAGCACAATATCTTCACACTGTGCTGTATTGCTGCTGAACTAAATGCACTTTTCCCCACATATGGGGCACTGGCTTCAAACAATTCAGTTCAGTATCATTACTTTTAATCTCATCTTTCCTTTCTTGGTAGTTGTTAATACAGTTATGGAAAAGAGGCACATTGCATAGAAGCCATTGGGGAGTTCAGTGGAAGTTCTGTAAGATGTGCATGTACTATTTGATGCGTTTTCTTTGCTTCACTGCTTTTAATACTTAGCAGTATTGTTGGTCTAAGTCAATTTGATTATTGAGGAGTCTCAGAGCAAGGTGCGTTCTAGATGTCATCCTAAAAAACACTTCATATATAATTAATCACTATTTTGTATAATTACATATTGCTGCTTGTGTGTTTTTTTTTTTTTCCATTTAGTTGGGCGTTGTGTTTTACACAAAACCATTTTTGAATTAAGGCTATGATATTAAGATAGAAATTTGGACTGTTGTTCTGCTTTTCCTGGCACTCAAATTCATGACTAGTTTTGAGGTCAAACCTATGTTCGTAATGAGAGATTTTATAAGGATCAACTAAGAAATGGAAGGCAGGTGAAGATATAAAACCCTAGAATGCTTAAATGTGCTGTAAAACTATTGTAGATGTCACTGGATTTTACCAAGTAATATCCTTTCTTTTTTTTTTCCCCCCATCTGCTGTGGCTTTTCAGTTAAAATTTTGTTTATAAAAGGAATTTGTTTATTACAGCTCTACCTAGAGCTTGTGTGTTTGTGTGGTTTTTTAAATCT